CCTGCACAAGCCGTTTTGTCTACTTAGAGAATGGCATGCTAGAAGGGTTAGCGAGCTAAATTACAGTTTTCTTTTTGTTGTTGTTGTTGGCTTTTATGTATATGTTGAATAGACTAATAGCATTTGATGACCCTTTTTTTTTTTTTTACTGTGAATTCCCGGATTTTGTGTGTATGTTGCTCAGAGGGTAGTGCAGTGAGCAAAGGGATAGGGAGATTGTCTGTTTTTTTGTTTGTTGATTGGACACACTTGCTGCTGGTAATTTGAGCATCTAAGGATCTTCCTTTATATTGAAGCCCTGAACCTTTTGGTGGAAGGAAAAAAAAAAGTAAGAAAAAAAACTCATTTGAAGCAAATCCCACCCATAGTATTATTTTTCTCATGTGCAGGCAATGTCACCTGTAGTATATTATATAGAATTTTGCATCTGATATTTTGGTTGCTAGAATTCTTAGCTTTCCTGACTGGTTTTAATTTATTATTCTCAGACTTGAATGACTAAGGGGAAAAATCATATATTCTTGAGATTTTTCTAAGATACAAAACATTCTTAAGATTATTCAAATTATTTTAACCTTGTACAATGAATTACCCTCAGAGTGGCCCTTCATTTTGCCCGTCACTCCTAAATCAGAACATATAAGCCAACCATGATATTGTTGAAAAGCTAAAGGATGCTATTTGTATCCTCTCCTCTCATGCAAAATGGTCTAGTTCTTAACTGATTACTTGTGCATCTAGGATGGGGTGAGAAGAAGGGCACTGAAAGGAGAGGTGGGCAGGAGAAAAGTGATCAATGGGAATAGAAGAGGGTTTTTAAGGTGCCTAAAATAGCTGGAGGAAAGAAGAGGAGTGCCACTGTGTTGGCTGGTTCCATCACAGATGCTGCGGAATTTCTACCACTGTCTCACAACTCTGCAAGAACCCTCATTTTCAATGAGCTGTTTTTAAATATCATACTTGTCTTTCCTACATATTTGCCTGCCTGACTGTAACTGGGCGATTTTATGATTTTCTTACTTAGAGTCAAGAAATTGGAGCATGGCTATGAGCAATGGAAACAATGATTTTGTGGTTCTGAGCAACAGCAGCATCGCAACCAGTGCTGCTAACCCGAGTCCCCTCACCCCCTGTGATGGAGACCATGCAGCCCAGCAGCTCACACCCAAAGAAGCAACAAGAACAAAAGTGAGTCCAAATGGATGCCTGCAACTTAATGGCACGGTCAAATCATCCTTTCTGCCTTTAGACAACCAAAGAATGCCTCAGATGTTACCCCAATGCTGCCATCCTTGCCCATACCATCACCCTTTGACTAGCCATAGCAGTCACCAAGAGTGCCATCCCGAGGCTGGCCCTGCAGCACCCTCTGCTTTGGCCTCGTGTTGCATGCAGCCACACTCCGAGTATTCTGCATCTCTTTGTCCAAATCATTCACCTGTGTATCAGACTACGTGCTGTCTTCAGCCCTCTCCATCCTTCTGCCTGCATCATCCGTGGCCTGACCATTTTCAGCATCAGCCTGTGCAACAGCACATAGCCAACATAAGGTAAGTGATCCGAAAGTTTTGCTTTTAGCATTTACAGCTTTTGGGGGTTTTTGGTCTTTTGTAGATTCACCAGAAAAACTAAGTGTGCTTCATGGCTTCTTCAGATGTGAACGTGTTCACTGAAAGCCCAGTCTGTGTAAAGCTGCTAAGCCCTCACCAGCTCACTGGAGTGGCCCTGCACTCCGTCCCTCTATGCATACTTGGATAGCCCTGGCCAGCTGAGCGCTGCAGGTCAGGAGGCTGCTGTCTCCTACAGCCACACACTTCTGCTCCCAGCATTTGACAAGTGTGCTTACCAAACCCACGCATGCCAGTTGGCTTGTTTTGGTAATTATGTTATCTGATTAATGTTTTTAGTTGATCATTTTTCCTTTGCTTTTTTTTTTTTCAGACCATCCAGACCTTTCAAGTTGCCAAAAAGGTAAAGTAATCTGGGTCATCTTATTAAATAATAAATATTTTGTCTTGCTTTTCTTCTAATAAAGATTCAAGAAGCCAGAAGTTTGCAGGATGCATTTTGAATTTTAGAAAACGTTCAGTTTAGTCAGCTTCTGTTGGGTACTCAGCTCATATCAAGACTTGGAAGTGCCAAAATAATAACGTGTGATCCAGGACCTCATGGAAGGGATACAGAAACAGATCTTTCAATTTGAGGTAACAAATGAGGGTGTGGGAAGCGCATCTGGTCTGATAGCCGACACTTCTTTGTGTTTTGTAGTTATGCAGCCCTGATAGCCGACTGGCCGGTGGTGGTCTTGGGCATGTGCACCATGTTCATCGTAGTCTGTGCCTTGGTTGGAGTATTAGTGCCAGAGCTCCCTGACTTCTCTGATCCATTGCTGGTAACTAACTTTTATGTTTTCTTTAGCCTAAATATACTAATGAGCACCTGTAATTTTGCCTTAGGGTTTTGAACCAAGAGGAACAGCAATAGGCCAGAGATTGGTCACATGGAATAATATGGTGAAAAATACAGGATACAAAGCAACATTAGCAAATTATCCCTTTAAATATGCAGATGAACAAGCCAAAAGGTAATCAATTATTTATTTTTATATAACTTTTATTATTGAAGATCAAATTGTCGTTCCATTTCAGCCATCGGGATGATAGATGGTCAGATGATCATTATGAAAGAGAGAAAAGAGAAGTTGACTGGAACTTCCACAAGGACAGCTTTTTCTGCGACGTTCCAAGTGAGTGACATTGTAGATGAACAAACCACTCATTTTTCTTTCCTTTTTTTTTTCATATCACCAGGTGACCGATATTCCAGAGTGGTATTTACTTCATCTGGAGGGGAGACATTATGGAATTTACCTGCAATTAAATCAATGTGCAATGTAGATAATTCCAGGGTATGTAAGATAAAAACTAAAATCTCCTTAGCTGTAGTCCTTCTGCTTGTCTCTATCTCTGCAGATCAGATCTCATCCCCAGTTTGGTGATCTCTGCCAGAGGACCACTGCTGCCTCCTGCTGCCCCAGCTGGACACTGGGAAACTACATCGCCATTCTGAACAATAGATCGTCCTGTCAGAAAATAGTTGAGCGAGACGTTTCTCATACCTTGAAGCTGCTTCGGACTTGTGCCAAACACTACCAAAATGGCACTCTGGGGCCAGACTGCTGGGACATGGCAGCCAGAAGAAAGGACCAGCTCAAGTGCACCAATGTGCCACGCAAATGTACCAAGTACAATGCTGTGTACCAGATCCTCCATTACTTGGTGGACAAAGACTTTATGACCCCAAAGACGGCTGACTATGCCACGCCAGCTTTAAAATACAGCATGCTCTTCTCTCCCACAGAGAAAGGGGAGAGCATGATGAACATTTACTTGGACAACTTTGAAAACTGGAACTCTTCTGACGGCGTGACTACCATCACCGGGATTGAGTTTGGTATCAAACACAGTTTGTTTCAGGATTATCTTCTAATGGATACTGTGTATCCTGCCATAGCCATTGTGATTGTCCTTTTAGTTATGTGTGTCTACACCAAGTCCATGTTTATCACTCTGATGACAATGTTTGCAATAATCAGTTCTTTGATTGTTTCCTATTTTCTCTATCGTGTAGTATTTCACTTCGAATTTTTTCCTTTTATGAACCTCACTGCCCTCATTATTTTGGTTGGAATTGGAGCAGATGATGCTTTTGTCCTGTGTGATGTTTGGAACTACACAAAATTTGATAAGCCTCATGCCGAAACCTCAGAAACAGTAAGCATCACCTTGCAGCACGCTGCCCTCTCCATGTTCGTCACCAGTTTTACCACTGCTGCTGCCTTTTATGCTAACTATGTTAGCAACATTACAGCAATCCGATGCTTTGGGGTTTATGCGGGGACAGCTATATTGGTGAATTACGTTTTGATGGTCACATGGCTTCCAGCAGTTGTTGTGCTGCATGAGCGGTATCTTCTTAATATATTCACTTGCTTCAAAAAGCCCCAGCAGCAAATATATGATAACAAAAGCTGCTGGACAGTGGCTTGCCAGAAGTGCCACAAAGTACTCTTTGCCATTTCAGAAGCATCTCGAATTTTTTTCGAAAAAGTATTGCCATGCATTGTCATTAAGTTTCGCTACCTTTGGCTGTTTTGGTTCCTTGCCTTAACTGTAGGTGGGGCCTACATTGTATGTATAAATCCAAAGATGAAACTGCCCTCACTGGAGTTATCCGAGTTCCAGGTGTTCCGGTCGTCCCATCCTTTTGAGCGTTATGATGCTGAATACAAAAAGCTTTTCATGTTTGAACGTGTTCACCATGGCGAGGAGCTCCACATGCCCATCACAGTAATCTGGGGCGTGTCCCCAGAAGACAATGGCAACCCACTAAATCCCAAGAGTAAAGGGAAGTTGACATTAGATAGCAGTTTTAACATCGCCAGCCCAGCTTCCCAGGCCTGGATTTTGCACTTCTGTCAAAAACTGAGAAACCAAACATTCTTTTACCAGACTGATGAACAGGACTTCACCAGCTGCTTCATTGAGACATTCAAACAGTGGATGGAAAACCAGGACTGTGATGAGCCTGCCCTGTACCCATGCTGCAGCCACTGGAGCTTCCCCTACAAGCAAGAGATTTTTGAACTGTGCATCAAGAGAGCTATCATGGAGCTGGAAAGGAGTACAGGGTACCATTTGGATAGCAAAACCCCAGGGCCGAGGTTTGATATCAATGATACTATCAGGGCAGTGGTGTTAGAGTTCCAGAGTACCTACCTCTTCACACTGGCTTATGAAAAGATGCATCAGTTTTATAAAGAGGTGGACTCGTGGATATCCAGTGAGCTGAGTTCGGCCCCTGAAGGCCTCAGCAATGGTTGGTTTGTCAGCAATCTGGAGTTCTATGACCTCCAGGATAGCCTCTCCGATGGCACCCTCATTGCCATGGGGCTGTCAGTTGCTGTTGCATTTAGCGTGATGCTGCTGACAACTTGGAACATCATCATAAGCCTTTATGCCATCATTTCAATTGCTGGAACGATATTTGTCACTGTTGGTTCTCTTGTCCTGCTGGGCTGGGAGCTCAATGTGTTGGAATCTGTCACCATTTCGGTTGCCGTCGGCTTGTCTGTAGACTTTGCCGTCCATTATGGGGTTGCCTACCGCTTGGCTCCAGATCCCGACCGAGAAGGCAAAGTGATCTTCTCTCTGAGTCGCGTGGGCTCTGCGATGGCCATGGCTGCCCTGACCACCTTCGTGGCAGGGGCCATGATGATGCCCTCCACAGTTCTAGCTTACACCCAGCTGGGCACCTTCATGATGCTCATCATGTGTATCAGTTGGGCTTTCGCCACCTTCTTTTTCCAGTGCATGTGCCGGTGCCTTGGACCACAGGGTACCTGTGGTCAGATTCCTTTACCTAAAAAACTACAGTGCAGTGCCTTTTCCCATGCCTTGTCTACAAGTCCCAGTGACAAGGGACAAAGCAAAACACATACCATAAATGCTTATCATTTAGATCCCAGGGGCCCAAAATCTGAACTGGAGCATGAGTTTTATGAATTAGAACCTCTGGCTTCCCACAGCTGCACTGCCCCTGAGAAGACCACTTATGAAGAGACCCACATCTGCTCTGAATTTTTCAACAGCCAAGCAAAGAATTTAGGGATGCCTGTGCATGCAGCTTACAACAGTGAACTCAGCAAAAGCACTGAAAGTGACGCTGGCTCTGCCTTGTTACAGCCCCCTCTTGAACAGCATACCGTGTGTCACTTCTTCTCTCTGAATCAGAGATGTAGCTGCCCAGATGCCTACAAACACTTGAACTATGGCCCACACTCTTGCCAGCAGATGGGGGACTGCTTGTGCCACCAGTGCTCTCCTACCACTAGCAGCTTTGTCCAGATCCAAAACGGCGTGGCACCTCTGAAGGCCACACACCAAGCTGTCGAGGGCTTTGTGCACCCCATCACGCACATCCACCACTGTCCCTGCCTGCAGGGCAGAGTAAAGCCAGCCGGAATGCAGAATTCTCTGCCTAGGAATTTTTTCCTCCACCCAGTGCAGCACATTCAGGCCCAAGAAAAAATTGGCAAGACCAATGTACACAGTCTTCAGAGGAGCATAGAAGAGCATCTTCCAAAGATGGCAGAGCCATCGTCATTTGTCTGCAGAAGCACTGGATCGTTACTCAAAACGTGTTGCGACCCCGAGAATAAACAAAGGGAACTCTGTAAAAATAGAGACGTGAGCAATCTGGAGAGCAGTGGAGGGACTGAAAACAAGGCAGGAGGGAAAGTGGAGCTGAGCTTGTCACAGACGGATGCAAGTGTGAACTCAGAACATTTCAATCAGAATGAACCAAAAGTCCTATTTAATCATTTAATGGGGGAGGCTGGTTGTAGGTCTTGCCCAAATAATTCACAAAGTTGTGGCAGAATTGTGAGAGTGAAGTGCAATTCTGTGGACTGTCAAATGCCAAACATGGAAGCCAATGTGCCTGCTGTATTAACACACTCGGAACTTTCTGGTGAAAGTTTGTTAATAAAAACACTATAATAAATGCAGCATTCAATTCAGAACCAGTGCCTCAATTATTCTTTTAACATGGAAG